TGAGAAGAAGAAGGATGAACAGCTGGATTAGAGAAATTGAGGCAGGCTGCGGAGACTCAAGGAGGTTTCCAAGGGCGAAGGGCCACGGGCAGAAGACGAGTGGAGCTGCACTGAGCAGGTCCTGGCAGGGAGGACTGGGGCTGGAATAGGTGGGCCTGCGGGTGGGGCGGGGCCGACGGGGGGGGTTGATGGTCCTGTGATGGGGCGGGGCGGGAGGGAGGCGGGTCCTACAGCGGGAGGCGGGGCCTGTGATGGTCCGGGGAGGGAGGCGGGGCTTATGATGGGCCGGGGAGGGAGGCGGGGCCTGTGATGGGGGCGGGCCCTACGGCGGGCGGGGCGGGGTTCGGGTGCGAGGCCGGTCCTGCAGGCGGCAGCCAGAGCTGCGCGCCGCGGCGGCGGAAGATGGCTGCGGCCGAGGTGGCGGACACTCAGCTGATGCTTGGAGTCGGGCTGATCGGTGAGGACGTAGGCGCCCTGCCTGGAAGCCCGCACCCTGGTTCTGCCTCTGCTCCACCTCGGCCCGGGGCAGCCCGGGCTCCCGCGGCCCCCGGCGCCGACCGCATGAGGAGGGCGCGGCCCCCTCCCTGTTGGGCCTGGACTGGGGACTGCGGAGCCCGGCCTCCTTGGTGCAGGGGACCCGGCCCGCCGCCCTCGCCCGCCCGCCCGCGGCCGCCTGTGGGGCCTGCCCGGCCCGAGGGAGCCCGGGGACCTCCAAGATTCCGGGGTGGAGCTCCCCCTGCACGCCCCGGGTTGCCCGGCGGAGCCGGGACGTCGAGCGCTCCCAGGCTGGGCAGCTGCGAGGGGCGCTGCGCGGGCGGGGCCGGGCCGGGCGGGAGCAGCCGGCTGGCGGCGCGGCGCGGCGCGGCGGGGAGGAGGCAGGGTCCGGTTCCCCCGAGCCGGGGGCGGGCGGCTGCCTCGGAGCCACGGGTGACTGCCCGCCCGGGCGGCCCCCATCGTGGGACCGGGCAGCTGGAGACTGCTGGGCCGGGTGCTGCGCGTTGTACACACATTGTCTCCTTTTAGCTCTCACCAAGGACCGAGGGGCCGTGGGAAACGTCTGACGCCCACTTCACGGAGGAGCAAATGGAGGCCCAGGCCGTCATTGTGCACGGACACACCATAGGCCGTACAGAGCCGGGAGTGGGACCCTCGCAGTGTATCCCAGAGCCCCCAACCCCCACCAGTGGAGAGCTCCTGCATCATGTGATCGAGCTTGTGCATAAATAAAGCAGGAGTTTCTACACAATCCTGTGTGGTGGAATCTCGGTTAGCTCTGAGGAATGTAATTATCTTCCATATTCTTTGTCTTTCTTCTTTTTTTTTTTTTTAGACGGGGTCTCCCTCTTATCCAGGCTGGAGTGCAGTAGCGCAATCATCGCTCTCTGCAGCCTCCACCTCCCAGGCCCAAACCATCCTCCCGCCTCGGCCTCCGAGTAGCTGGGACCTCAGGCGTGCACCACCACCCGATTAATTTTTGTATTTTTTGTGGAGATGGGATACCGACATGTTGTCCAGGTGGATTACTGTATTTATTTCTAATGTGATTTCACTTCCTTGCTGCTGTTTGACATTCTCACAGTGACCATCTTTCCACCGTAGAAAAGGACACAAATGGAGAAGTTCTGTGGGTGTGGTGTTATCCTTCCACGACAGCCACATTAAGGAACCTGCTGCTGAGAAAATGCTGCCTTACAGATGAAAACAAACTTCTCCATCCCTTTGTCTTTGGTCAGTACAGAAGAACATGGTTTTATATCACAACAATTGAAGTTCCAGATTCTTCCATTTTGAAAAAGGTATGATTGCGTGAAGGTAAAAAAAAAACCCCAAGTGTATTTTTTTGTTGTTTCTTTTGAACAGGTGACTCATTTTTCTATTGTCCTGACCGCCAAAGATTTTAACCCAGAGAAGTATGCTGCCTTCACTAGGATATTGTGTAGGTCTGTATAAAAATTGTATTAAATGCTAATATAATCACAGTTGCTTTGTTGTCCTTTCTTACAGAATGTACCTGAAACATGGGAGCCCAGTTAAAATGATGGAGAGTTATATTGCAGTTCTCACAAAGGGGATATGCCAGAGTGAAGAAAACGGCTCTTTCCTTAGTAAGGATTTTGATGCCCGAAAGGCCTACCTGGCTGGCTCCATCAAAGGTAAGAAGGGAAAAAACAGGCCAGGGACGGTGTGCAGTAACATTACAATTTCTCTTTTTTGAAGACATTGTATCTCAGTTTGGAATGGAAACTGTTATCTTACACACAGCACTGATGCTAAAGAAAAGAATTGTGGTGTATCACCCCAAGATAGAAGCGGTCCAGGAGTTCACCAGGTATCACCTCTAATTATAAAAAAGTGTTAACTCAACAACTTGAGTTCTTGCCTTGATTCCCCAGGACTCTGCCTGCCCTGGTGTGGCACCGACAGGACTGGACCATCCTTCACTCTTACGTGCACCTCAACGCCGATGAGCTGGAAGCCCTGCAGATGTGCACAGGTAGACAAGAGGATCCCAGGGGAGGAACTGTTCTCCAGTAAGGTTGCTCATGTTTGTGATGCAGGTTACGTCGCTGGATTTGTAGACTTGGAGGTGAGCAACAGACCAGACCTCTATGATGTGTTTGTGAATCTGGCAGAGAGTGAGATTACCATTGCTCCCCTTGCAAAAGGTTTGTTCTCTGTTCTGTTCTTGATACAAGATTTTCTAAATATTCACCTTCTTGATCTCACCAGAGGCCATGGCAATGGGCAAACTGCACAAAGAAATGGGTCAGCTAATTGTTCAGTCTGCAGAAGATCCAGAGAAATCAGAGAGCCACGTTATACAGGTAACTCCCTCACCTTCTGACTTACTGAAAGTCATGTTGCATATATTTTCCTGTTCTATTAAAGGATATTGCTCTAAAAACAAGAGAAATCTTTACCAACCTAGCACCGTTTTCAGAAGTTTCGGCTGATGGAGAAAAGAGAGTCCTTAATTTGGAGGCGCTAAAGCAAAAACGATTTCCACCAGCAACAGAAAACTTCCTTTATCATCTAGCAGCAGCCGAACAAATGCTGAAAATCTGACTGTGTGACAGAACGTATCACTGATGACTGATAGAAAGCCCTCTTTCACTCTGATTACCCACTCACTACATGAAGTCCTGAAAATAACAGAGAAACTGTTATATCTTTTTAATGATTTATTTGCAAGTATTGAGATTTGACCTGAAAAACAATGAAACACATGAACACACTTCCGATTTTCTCCTCGCTGATTAGCTTCCTGCCTGCTGTCAGTGCTGGACGAAGTGCTATAACTACTTTATGTAACATTACAGAACAGCTAGAGGTCCTGGGGTAAGAGAAAAAAAGCACATCACAACAAATGTGAAAGCCTTCATTATTACACGTTCCAGTTTGTCTCGCTGTGTAGGCATAAGCTAATGGTTTATTTTCAGAAAGCTGCCTGAAACGTTGCTTTGTATTCTTCTAGGAAGAACTTTAATTCCTCCTGAGGAACTCTACTTTCTGAGCCAAACTGCTAATTTTCTGCGGAACTGTCTAGAAGATCATTCAAGAGACCCTGCAGTTGCACTTTCTCGTAAAAGTTAAAAAAAAAAAAAAAAAAAAAAGGTTTTTCCCGGCCTTTGAACATTTTGCCTATGAGAGTTTTGCATATATTTTATACTTGAGTAGACAACTTTAATAATCCATATTTATACTATCGCAGAAGTAAGCATTTGGCAAACGTTCAGCCATTAGCACTCATTTAACCCTGTTAGCAATATTCTTTTGAAAAAAGTGCCAGTCCTTATGTGATAAACTAAGAAGCCCATTGAATATAAAAGTGTGTAGGACTGAAACAGTGACCTTATATTATTGCTAAGGGAATATGAGATTAACTTCCTACAGGGGCCAAAACCAGAGAAAGGCTTCCAGCAACTTCGATGAAAGTAGTTTGGCCACATGTCAAGCCAATTGTTTGTACTATTTATGTACCTTTTTCATAACTGGAATTGCCAAATAAGCATGGAGATCTAAATGATGTACTTGTTAGTGTATTCATTCATATTGACTGTAAAGGATTATTTTTCACTCAGTACTGATGTCCTTGGAAATCTTACCTGGAAACATGTTTGCAAAAAACATTATTGGGTCTTTCATCTTTTTCTTGGTATTACATATTTGTTCAATAAAAATTAAACACCCTCCCTTTTTTTTGAGTGAGGGCAGGGAGTACCTGAAATAAGACAATGTTTACTAAGGCAAATAATTGAAAATTAAATCTGCACTTTATGGAAATGAGGAATATTAACATCTTTTTTCTCATTTTTTTGTATTACTATATTAGCTAATGATCAAAGTTGTTAAAATTATAAATTTATGATGCAGAAATAAAATTGATATATTTTGATATTCAACTACTTTTAGGTGGGTGACGAATTGTCCCCTC